AACTATCGCAAGGACAAAAAACCAAACACCACATGTTCTCACTCATAGGTGGGAATTGAACAATGAGAACACATGGACACAGGAAGGGGAACATCACACACCGGGGACTGTTGTGTGGTGGGGGGAGTGGGGAGGGATAGCATTAGGAGGTAGATATACCTAATGTTAAATGATGAGTTAATGGGTGCAGCACACCAGCATGGCACATGTATACATATGTAACTAACCTGCACATTGTGCACATGTACCCTAAAACTTAAAGTATAATATTAATAAAAAGAAAAAAAAATATTTTTCTTTTGTGTTGACCTTGAAAAAGTCGGATGACTTATGTTTCTTAGAGGTGGTCTTTTTGTACAGTATGTCACAGGACTTCTCTTAATTTCTTGAATTTGCATGAAATTTACTAGAGAGAATTGACCTCTCTAGTAAAATTGGAGAAATTTTTGTGGACTGTATACTCAAATATGTTTTCCAAGTTGCTTACTTTCTCTCCTTCTCTCTCAGGAATGCCAATGAATCATAGGTTTGATCTCTTTACATAATCCCATATTTTTGGAGGCTCTGATCATTTTTAAAAATTCATTTTTCTTTATTTTTGTCTCACTGAGTTAATTTGAGTGACTGGTTTTTGAGCTTTGAATTTTTTTCCTGAGCTTGGTCTAGTCTGTTATTAAGGCTTTCAATTGTATTTTAAAATTTCTGTAGTGAATTTTTCAACTCCAGAAGTCCACTTTGGTTTTTTCTTAAAATGGCTACGTCATCTTTTAAACTCTTGGATTGTTTTACTTGTTTCCTTGGATTAGATTTCATTTTTTTCTTGAATTTTGTTAAGCTTCTTTGCCGTCCAGATTTTGAATTCTATGTCTATGCTTCAGACATTTGAATCTGGCTAGGGAATTACCGCAATCCTTTAGAGGTGAAAAAACACTCTGAATTTTTAAATTGCTAGAGTTCTTGCACTGATTCCTTCTCATCTGAGGAGGCTGGTGTTTATTTTCCTTTTTGAAATTGCTGCTGTTTTCATGGGGCTTTTTGTTTTTATATTCTTTTTTTCCTTTGAAGCCTTGACTGTGGTGTGTTGTGTATAGTTGATTGGCTTTTTTTCTGGCTGCTTTCAGAGTGCTGAGGCTGTGTTTGGGTTTCTTTGTTGTAGATTGCTTCCTGCATTGGGTTTTACAGGCTTTTGGGTGCTGAAGGAATTTTTGTTTGTTCATATAATTCAGGCTCTAGTCCAATAGATGGTGCATAAGAGTAAGGGCCAGCAGATGGTCTCTTACATACTTCTTTTATATCTTGATGCATATGTAGCAGTGCTCTGGGGAAGGGGAGATGGGAGGGTGAGAGATACCTGCCCCCACCCACCCTCCAAGTCCATTCCAGGGCTTTGGTGGAGCCTTTTCCAATCGTTGGCATTGTTCCTGCATTTCCTTAGTCCCATGGGGGACCTTGTTGGGCTGCATTCTCCCCTCCTTTAGGGGTGGCCTGAGCCAAAGGTTAGATTGCCAGGAAACCTGTAACTCCCCAGGAACCTGCTGGTCCTCTGAGCTTGGCAGGGTCAGAGTGGGCTGTGGGATATGTCTGTGAGTGGTCTGATGATACAGGGGTCAAAGGCACATGATCCTGGGCAGGGCAGTGGTGCCATAGATGTGAAATTGGTATGGTGCCCACAGCCCAGGGATTTTAGTCCAGCTGATGACTGTGGGGTCCACCTAGTTCATGCTTTTCAGACTGGGTCTCCTTCTAGTGTCTTCCCTAGGAGCAGGCCCGCCCAGCTAGATTTGTACCAAGCCTTCTTGTGCTCATATAACTGGGCTCTTCCACGTGTTCAGGGCTGTATGGTTTCCTTGGGCAGAAGCTGTGGCTGGCCAACAGCTACACCCTTCCTGGACCAGTCTTGCAAAGGGAGGGATGCCTGGCTCCTACACTGGCACACAAACCAGCACCTCACTCTTCTTTGTGTCCCAAGAGTGGTGGCTCCTCCTCTGCCCAAGCTCTGGCCACAGACCTTAGCTCAATACCCCTCAGGGTAGTGTGCTCGAATCCTAGAAAGTTGGGACTTAGCCCACAGCTTTGTCCTCTGGACCCTCAGGACTGAGTACTGGCTGTGCTGAGGAGTCCGAACTGCTCTCAGGCTATTGGCAAAACATCCGGGTGGGGCAGTGGAGGCTGAGCTGTGTACACCCTCCTGCGGGAGCAGCCAGGTAGGCAGTTTTGGGAGGGGTTGGCAGACAAGGGGGCACAGAGATCAGATGCACCTTAGTACCATGGGAGAGGTAGCCCTGCTCTCTGCTGGCTGGCAGTCAGCAGGGGCTGCAGCCAGTCAGCAACATGGAGAGTCTTGGAAGAGGGATAGTTGTGGTTCCGTTTTGCTGTAGCTGCCCCTTGTAAGCTTCTGGGCTCCGCACAAGACCAAGCTCTTCCTCTACCTACTCTCCAGGCAGATCCCCTTGCCAATGCAAATGTCTGTGGGGGTTGTGGTATCTCTTGTGGCCAGAATCACAGAAGTCTGTGGTGGAACTGTGGGTTTTTTGGAGTTCCTTTACTCATCCCTTCCAAAGGACCTGTTCAGGACCAGCAACCTGTCCTGGTGCTCAGTGACTCTGTGTGGGGCTTCCCACTTCCTCCTTCTTCAGCTTCAGTGTCTGCATCACCTCTCTATTGACTTTAGCTGTTTTCTGTCAAAAGATCTGTTCGAAATGTAATCGTTTACTTGATATTTTGGTTTCTCTCTGTGGGACAGGCACCTCCCCACTATGCCTAGTTAGCCATCTTGTCCCTTCCCAATCTTATTTTAAAATTATACAAAAATAATATAATAACTTCCTTATTTCTGACCTCATAGCGTGTGATAAATAGGTCTCTTCATTCTTCATTTAATGTCGCTATCAAGGATAATTATGAATTGTTTTTCAAAATTAGTGAAATAGATTCTTATGGTACCACTTTAATAAGAAATGACTAAAATGTTCTTATTCCAAAGAAATAAGTCTGTCATCTAATGGGTGTATTAATTAGCTTGAGTCACTCATTCCACAGTGTGTACACATATCAAAATACCATGTTGTATACCATAAATACATATAATCTGTGTCAATTAAGAAATAAAACGTTAAAGAAATCACTAAAGTTTACTAAGTTGCTGTAAATGTTATTTTAACACATTGTTTCCACTTCTTTCCATTGAGTGAAGCTCCTCTAGTTGTCCAAAGTCAGCTTCAAATACATATACTCATCTAAAAAACTGAAAAAAGGTTTTAGGGAATGTCCTTCTAACCAGCCTGTTTCCCGGAGGCAAGATTAGAAATATGACTTTGATGGTAACCATCCTTTGATACAGAAATGGAAACAATCTCTCAACTTGGTACTCCAGGTTTGAACTTTAAGACAACCAAGTTTCATATTCAGTCCACAATTAGCTCTTGCCCTCACCGTCTGCACGCTATAGTTCCATCTTTATACTCATACTATAATCAGCATCTACTGTTTGCAGCCCTTGAGTATACCCATTAACCTGAATTATTTTGAGGGGAGACCCCTCTCTTATACATGTCTGCATCCTCCACATAACCCAACATAGTAGATGTCCAGTATATTTTTGTTGGTTATTTTCTTCTTTAACTTTTGTATACATTATCACAATAAAGTCCTTCTAACAAGTTTTGTCTCTGTTATCATTCCTTGTACTTTTCTTCCCTCCTCTCTTCTCTCAGAGTAAGAGGGTAGAAATCAAAGTCAGCAGCTCTTACTCTCAGAGTGAGGTTCTTTCTATTGTTCTATGTCTCTCTTGCTTTTTCAATTGTTTCCTTATATCTCTCATTTTCTACAAGCATACTTTTCTCTTTCCCACCTTAAAACAATCATAAAAACTTTTCTTTGAATCTCTAACCCCTTGACTTAACACTTTTTCTCACCCTTCTCATTAACAACCTTCTATAGAAGCTAGCCTTCATTTCCCACCACTTGTCCATCATTTCCTGGGCCTTCTTTAGCTTGGCATCTGCCCTGTGGCTCCACTGAAACTCCTTTCTTTAAACATCACTCTTACTTTCTAATTCCCAAACCAAACTCTCTAAAGCCACCCTCCTTCAAACTCTCCTCTCTGGCCATCTTGCTTTTACTCCTGTCTCTATTAGCCAGTCAGCCTCCTGTTGCATATTTCTATCTCCTAGAAATATCCATTGTGTTTTTCACCAGGATCTTAAGTATATAGAAACATAAACTCATCATTTTCTTTCCCTTTTTTCAAACCAGTTTTGCCTCTTGACTTCTATATTTTTGGTAAGAAAACTACCATTCATTTAGTGAACTTAGCACCAAACCTCAGTACCATCTGACAGTTTTCTCTCCTTCTCTGTGGATATCATTAAGTCCTAATAGTTTTACCTGTGTCATTCGTGCCTTCATTTTTATTCTTACTTTCTCTACTCTGGCTTTGCCTCTCATTAACTTGAACTACTGCTACCAAGATTGTATAAGTTGTTTTGTTTCTATTTTTCTCCATTTTTGACACACTTGGAACATCCTAAAAAACTTTTAGTCTTATTTTTATAAAGGAAAAGTTGTATTCGTCTCTGAGCTGAATATTTCAGTCTTTCCTCATGTTCTAACAAATATATTTTAAACTCCTCGGTATGGTAATCAGATTGTTCTAGTCTTCACTTTCCTTTGCTATGATATCTAGTCTGTATCCTGTGTTCTAGTTCCTTCTCTGTTATGATTGTCTCAGGTTTGATCCCAACTGTCTCTTGGTTCACCTCAACTATGGAGGACTTTTTCTATAAGAAGTTACTCTAATTTAAAAAGATATTTTAATAATTAAAATTATCTTTATCAAAGGATAAATTGTGCTTAAGTTAGTATGTTACTAAACATGGGACTGTGCATAAAGAGAGCTTTAAAATTCCCACAGCTGCTCCTCTACCTCCAAGGTTCTCAGCATAGACAGCGGCTTTTTATGGCCAAATAGAGGAATGCCTGTTAGGCATATTTATGCTGCATCCTTTTTGCACATCCTGAATTCATCCAGGAGAAGAAAAATGATGTGCTTCAATTGAAGTGGACCTATCGTTTTCTCTTGGCAGCCAAAGGAGGAGCAAAAAGTCCAGATTGTGTCCTTTATCTTGTAGGGATTGCGATGGTGAGGAGATATGAGGAAGAGGGGTAATAGCATCAGTTATCCCAGGGAAAGCAGTCCGTTTACTTGGGCTGGCATGTTTTCTCTTCAGATACTTATACAATTTACTTCCTCACCACCTCATCAAGTCTTTGTTCAGATGATCCCCTTCTCAATGAGGCCTGCCTTAATGACATCTAAAATTGCAACCTATTTTCCCTGGGCACTCCTAACCCCCTTTGCCCTGCTCAAGTTTTTCCTCCCATAGTGCTCCCCACCTCCTGACATTCTTCATGGTTTACTTGTTTATTATGATCATCGTCTGCTGTCTTTACTAGTATTTAAGCTCTATGAGGGCAGGTCTCATTGACTATTTCGTTATTACAATATACCCAGAATGATGCTGTAGTAGTAGGTGTTAGTAAGTGCTTAGTAATTATATGTTGAATTAAGTAACAAAATAACTTACTCAAAAAATAATTTTTGTCATGCCCTATATATGCTAAGAGCTGTGCTGGTGATGGGGACCTATAGTGGAAAACAAATAGATTTGGTCCTTACCCCCTATCTTGCTATCTAGCCAAGAAAGCCTACACCAACATTACAATAAAATGAGATGAGTGTTTTGTTCCAGGAACACTGTGCTACACAAGGGATCTCATGTAGGAGGTCACTGAAGACTTCCCTGAACAAATGACCAAGCTGAGACTTGAGGATGGTTAGGAGTTGGCCAAGTAAAGAATGACAGAAGGAGGATGCCTCTTCCAGGCATACTTTAAAGCATTACTGGTTGAAGGAATTGTAATAAGTCAAGTGGCTGGACTATAGAAAGAGGAAGGCAGGCTGGCCCTGCAAAAAGAGAGGCAGGGAAGAGGTTGAGAGGCCTTTCTAACTCCTTCTATGGAATTTTCACTTTTCCCAAAGGCCCGTGGATTCTCCGTATACTCTGCATTACCCCATGTAATAAAATGCTTTTCAGAATATGAACATCTTCCAGTTGACTTTGTTCTCCATTAGACTGGATAAATACTTTGTAAAGAAATATGCACTTGGTCAAAGTAACTCTAGGTATAATATCACATCTTTATTTTTAGCATTTGTGGCTGTGGAGCAGGCACAATTCTGGCCATGGTATGTTTGGTTTGGCATTAGCTAATACCTTGTTGTTTAAGTAATACTCAGATCTTGCTGAAAACAGCATAGCACATTTTAGCGTTAATCTCCAGAGTAATCAGATCAGTGACACATACTGGGGAAGCAAAGAAAATAGGCTTAGGAGGTATCAGATATCTTCGTTTGGTAAAGACCTACATTGATATGGGTTTCCTCTAATTATGTGTTAAGATTCTCCTGCTTTCAGTATATAGGCCAAAGTTCAGACCACATTATTGAGATAGGTAGAAATTTGCTTTAAACTTCCTCTTAATACTCTCCCTTTCATCATCTCTTCTTTTAGAGTTTCCTTATGGACACAGTAGTGTCCTGCTATTTTCTGGTTGCCTAGAGGAACACCCTACCCTCACTATTACATGGTATTATTGGATGTGCATCTAACCAATCTGTGCTTTCTGCCACTAACAAACTCAAAACTCACTTCTCTTTTGTCCCCTCCCTTTTGGGGCTTCCTAGGTGATGTGTCGTCTAATCTCTTGTAATGCTAATTCATGCTGATATCTTTATGACTACAACATCTCTTGGAAGTATTTGCATTTTAAATGATGAACTATGCATTAAATCAGTTTGCACTCATGAAACTTCAAGCTTCAGGGAAAAAAACTTCAAGCTAGAGCTGGGAAAATCATGTTGCTAAGGGAAAAATAAGAATACAAGGTGGGACTTGTAGTCCCTTTAATTTGATCCTTGCATGTCGTATATTTGGTCAGTTTCTAAGGCCTGTCAGTTTTCACAGATAAAAGATCACAAAAGCTTTACTCTCTTCTGAGTGTCTGTGGTCCCCTACACAAATTTGCAGGACTACTTAGTACTTTAGAGCACAAACATCAGTCTGGAGGTAGAGATGGAGCCCTTACTCATGATAGTCACAAAAGTTGATCTATTGCTTAACTTCTTAGAGACTTGCTTATATTTTTTCCCCTTTTTCTAAAATACACTTCTTTCTGTAGTATATTAAATAAGTGTTAATGATTGTCAAAGTATTTCAAAACTATGAAATGTGTATATATAGGAGATAGTAATTAAATGCTTCCTTTTAGAGTTCTAAAGATGTTTTTTGTATAAGATTTCAGATAGCTCCTCTGAAGAATTCCAGCCTATTGGAACCCAAATCCTGATGCATATAATAAAGTTTAAAAGGCTTATTTTTTATGTATGTAACAAGAACTCACCTTTATAACTTCTTACGTGAGTGAAGTAAAATTGTTCCATATAAGAGAAATGCATCCTCTCCAAATACAGCGTGCAGAAATAGCATCTGAAGATTTATTACAGAAACAAAACAAATGGTGCGCAATTAAAATAGGCATGTTCTCCAGGAAAAACATCCCCAGCAGGCTTCAAAATCCTGACTCTACTTTTGGATTTGTCTGGTCTGGTCTGGCATATATACCAAGAATCTAAAGTATTTTAGGGTGATGCAATTTTTTATTTCAGTGATCGTGATGATACGAGAAATCAAAGAGCACTTGGGAAAGTGTGATTCAAAGCTGGGACCAACAAGATGCAGTATCCATGGATGTCACTGACCTGGCTTCCCGCCATTATGGCCACCAATTATGTGTGTCTTTCACTGAAGCGTCAACCACACCTCTGCCATCAGGTAGACCATCTGCTCATGAGACTTGCCCATGTGAAGGCTTAATTCAGCTACCTTATCTCTCTAGGTATGCGGAGACCAAAGCCAAGGGGCTGTTTTCCTGCGGGAATTTACACTGATTCGAAGAGAGAGCCTCCATGAAGATTTCCTGTCTGACCTCTTGAATAGTCACAAAACTGAAGACTCGGTACAGTGTCGCTTCTTCTACTTATTCACAGATATGATGCTGACCATTCTTTTGTTTCTCACAGAGTTCCAGGACCGCACGCTCCGAGGAGGACCGGGACGGCCTATGGGATGCCTGGGGCCCATGGAGTGAATGCTCACGCACCTGCGGGGGTGGGGCCTCCTACTCTCTGAGGCGCTGCCTGAGCAGCAAGTAAGTCCTGCACCCGTTGGGGGTCTTTGTGAAGTAATATTTCTTTTTTCTTTTTGCAACTTAGGAGCTGTGAAGGAAGAAATATCCGATACAGAACATGCAGTAATGTGGTAAGTATAAGGTTCTGAGATTGTAATCATGTCTTTGTATGTCCTTTCTCTCTTTTTTCTCCAGGACTGCCCACCAGAAGCAGGTGATTTCCGAGCTCAGCAATGCTCAGCTCATAATGATGTCAAGCACCATGGCCAGTTTTATGAATGGCTTCCTGTGTCTAATGACCCTGACAACCCATGTTCACTCAAGTGCCAAGCCAAAGGAACAACCCTGGTTGTTGAACTAGCACCTAAGGTCTTAGATGGTACGCGTTGCTATACAGAATCTTTGGATATGTGCATCAGTGGTTTATGCCAAGTAAGTGCTGATTTGTTCTCATTCAACTTGTCTGGTTGAATTACACATCTCTCTTTCTTGTTAGATTGTTGGCTGCGATCACCAGCTGGGAAGCACCGTCAAGGAAGATAACTGTGGGGTCTGCAACGGAGATGGGTCCACCTGCCGGCTGGTCCGAGGGCAGTATAAATCCCAGCTCTCCGCAACCAAATGTAAGACACACAGAGATGGGCGACCTTTGGACTGCTTTTAAGATTTTGCTTTGTTTCTCTCTAGCGGATGATACTGTGGTTGCAATTCCCTATGGAAGTAGACATATTCGCCTTGTCTTAAAAGGTCCTGATCACTTATGTAAGTAACTCCATTGTTTTCCTTTGGGAATTTTTCTCTCATCTTCACGTGTTTGATCATATAGATCTGGAAACCAAAACCCTCCAGGGGACTAAAGGTGAAAACAGTCTCAGCTCCACAGGAACTTTCCTTGTGGACAATTCTAGTGTGGACTTCCAGAAATTTCCAGACAAAGAGATACTGAGAATGGCTGGACCACTCACAGCAGATTTCATTGTCAAGGTGAGCCCTATTTAGATACCTCCTTTTCAAGCCATTACTTCTACTTTCCTGTTGACTCCTGCAGATTCGTAACTCGGGCTCCGCTGACAGTACAGTCCAGTTCATCTTCTATCAACCCATCATCCACCGATGGAGGGAGACGGATTTCTTTCCTTGCTCAGCAACCTGTGGAGGAGGTAATGGTGTTCACTTAGTCTAAAAACTGTTGTTTAAACTTGCCTGGATGGTTTGATACTACAGGTTATCAGCTGACATCGGCTGAGTGCTACGATCTGAGGAGCAACCGTGTGGTTGCTGACCAATACTGTCACTATTACCCAGAGAACATCAAACCCAAACCCAAGCTTCAGGAGTGCAACTTGGATCCTTGTCCAGCCAGGTCAGTCAAATTTGCTAGTTCATTTGTCATAAACTCAGAGGGTTGGCATTATTGTTCCTAACAGTGACGGATACAAGCAGATCATGCCTTATGACCTCTACCATCCCCTTCCTCGGTACGTAAATCAATCATCCTGATGTTAGAATTGTCTGCCCTGATGACTCCCCTTGCTTCTGTAGGTGGGAGGCCACCCCATGGACCGCGTGCTCCTCCTCGTGTGGGGGGGGCATCCAGAGCCGGGCAGTTTCCTGTGTGGAGGAGGACATCCAGGGGCATGTCACTTCAGTGGAAGAGTGGAAATGCATGTACACCCCTAAGATGCCCATCGCGCAGCCCTGCAACATTTTTGACTGCCCTAAATGGCTGGCACAGGAGTGGTCTCCGGTAACTGTGCCTTCTTTCTTTGTTCATTAGGACGAGTCTCCTCTCTCTTGCAATCTCTTTCCAGTGCACAGTGACATGTGGCCAGGGCCTCAGATACCGTGTGGTCCTCTGCATCGACCATCGAGGAATGCACACAGGAGGCTGTAGCCCAAAAACAAAGCCCCACATAAAAGAGGAATGCATCGTACCCACTCCCTGCTATAAACCCAAAGGTAACTTGACAGGTGCTCTATTACCAGCCTGTTTCTTTTGTATGTGCATGCACTGAATTCTCAGAGAAACTTCCAGTCGAGGCCAAGTTGCCATGGTTCAAACAAGCTCAAGAGCTAGAAGAAGGAGCTGCTGTGTCAGAGGAGCCCTCGTAAGTTGTAAAAGCACAGACTGTTCTATATTATCCTGTCCTCTTGTTTGCTTGCCGACTGCAGGTTCATCCCAGAGGCCTGGTCGGCCTGCACAGTCACCTGTGGTGTGGGGACCCAGGTGCGAATAGTCAGGTGCCAGGTGCTCCTGTCTTTCTCTCAGTCCGTGGCTGACCTGCCTATTGACGAGTGTGAAGGGCCCAAGCCAGCATCCCAGCGTGCCTGTTATGCAGGCCCATGCAGCGGGGAAATTCCTGAGTTCAACCCAGACGAGACAGATGGGCTCTTTGGTGGCCTGCAGGATTTCGACGAGCTGTATGACTGGGAGTATGAGGGGTTCACCAAGTGCTCCGAGTCCTGTGGAGGAGGTAAGAAAGGGGGCTCTGGCTCAGATCCCCGCCACTCTGGCCTGACCGTGTGATTTGTACACAGGTGTCCAGGAGGCTGTGGTGAGCTGCTTGAACAAACAGACTCGGGAGCCTGCTGAGGAGAACCTGTGCGTGACCAGCCGCCGGCCCCCACAGCTCCTGAAGTCCTGCAATTTGGATCCCTGCCCAGCAAGGTAAGGGATGTGTGGCCTGCCCTGCTGTCCAGGTGTGTCCTCTTCCTCTCTGATTTCTTCTCAGGTGGGAAATTGGCAAGTGGAGTCCATGTAGTCTCACATGTGGGGTCGGCCTACAGACCAGAGACGTCTTCTGCAGCCACCTGCTTTCCAGAGAGATGAATGAAACAGTCATCCTGGCTGATGAGCTGTGTCGCCAGCCCAAGCCCAGCACGGTGCAAGCTTGTAACCGCTTTAATTGCCCCCCAGCCTGGTACCCTGCACAGTGGCAGCCGGTGAGTTCTGAAGTTACTCAATATTGGAGCTTACTTTTTCTTCTTTCCTTCTTTCTTTCCCCAGTGTTCCAGAACGTGTGGCGGGGGTGTTCAGAAACGTGAGGTTCTTTGCAAGCAGCGCATGGCTGATGGCAGCTTCCTGGAGCTTCCTGAGACCTTCTGTTCAGCTTCAAAACCTGCCTGCCAGCAAGCATGCAAGAAAGATGACTGTCCCAGCGAGTGGCTTCTCTCAGACTGGACAGAGGTATGTATGTTCCTCCGAAGAGAATGAAAGAGTTATGTGCATTTGGCCTTTCTTTCTCCACCAGTGTTCCACAAGCTGCGGGGAAGGCACCCAGACTCGAAGCGCCATTTGCCGAAAGATGCTGAAAACCGGCCTCTCAACGGTTGTCAATTCCACCCTGTGCCCGCCCCTGCCTTTCTCTTCCTCCATCAGGCCCTGTATGCTGGCAACCTGTGCAAGTAAGTATGTCAGGGCTCTGGGAATGGGGAGATCTCTGTCCCTTCGGGTTCGCTCTCCTTCCAGGGCCCGGGCGGCCATCCACGAAGCACAGCCCGCACATCGCGGCCGCCAGGAAGGTCTACATACAGACTCGCAGGCAGAGGAAGCTGCACTTCGTGGTGGGGGGCTTCGCCTACCTGCTCCCCAAGACGGCGGTGGTGCTGCGCTGCCCGGCGCGCAGGGTCCGCAAGCCCCTCATCACCTGGGAGAAGGACGGCCAGCACCTCATCAGCTCGACGCACGTCACGGTGGCCCCCTTCGGCTATCTCAAGATCCACCGCCTCAAGCCCTCGGATGCAGGCGTCTACACCTGCTCAGCGGGCCCGGCCCGGGAGCACTTTGTGATTAAGCTCATCGGAGGCAACCGCAAGCTCGTGGCCCGGCCCTTGAGCCCGAGAAGTGAGGAAGAGGTGCTTGCGGGGAGGAAGGGCGGCCCGAAGGAGGCCCTGCAGACCCACAAACACCAGAACGGGATCTTCTCCAACGGCAGCAAGGCGGAGAAGCGGGGCCTGGCCGCCAACCCGGGGAGCCGCTACGACGACCTCGTCTCCCGGCTGCTGGAGCAGGGCGGCTGGCCCGGAGAGCTGCTGGCCTCGTGGGAGGCGCAGGACTCTGCGGAAAGGAACACGACCTCGGAGGAGGACCCGGGTGCAGAGCAAGTGCTCCTGCACCTGCCCTTCACCATGGTGACCGAGCAGCGGCGCCTGGACGACATCCTGGGGAACCTCTCCCAGCAGCCCGAGGAGCTGCGCGACCTCTACAGCAAGCACCTGGTGGCCCAGCTGGCCCAGGAGATCTTCCGCAGCCACCTGGAGCACCAGGACACGCTCCTGAAGCCCTCGGAGCGCAGGACTTCCCCAGTGACTCTCTCGCCTCATAAACACGTGTCTGGCTTCAGCAGCTCCCTGCGGACCTCCTCCACCGGGGACGCCGGGGGAGGCTCTCGAAGGCCACACCGCAAGCCCACCATCCTGCGCAAGATCTCAGCGGCCCAGCAGCTCTCAGCCTCGGAGGTGGTCACCCACCTGGGGCAGACGGTGGCCCTGGCCAGCGGGACACTGAGTGTTCTTCTGCACTGTGAGGCCATCGGCCACCCAAGGCCTACCATCAGCTGGGCCAGGAATGGAGAAGAAGTTCAGTTCAGTGACAGGTGAGCCTTGTAGCTAACCTGGTCTTGGGAGGACCAGGTCTATATTTCTTTTCTGTCGCTCCAGGATTCTTCTACAGCCAGATGATTCCTTACAGATCTTGGCACCAGTGGAAGCAGATGTGGGTTTCTACACTTGCAATGCCACCAATGCCTTGGGATACGACTCTGTCTCCATTGCCGTCACATTAGCAGGTAACCCAAAAATCCCTGTTCTGTTCATTTCAAAGTAACATCTCATATTCTTTCTTATCTTCAGGAAAGCCACTAGTGAAAACGTCACGAATGACAGTGATCAACACGGAGAAGCCTGCAGTCACAGTCGATATAGGAAGCACCATCAAAACAGTGCAGGGAGTGAATGTGACAATCAACTGCCAGGTTGCAGGTGAGAAATTAATGTTCATTTGTTCACACGTTTGGGGTTTTTTGTTTTTTTTTTTTCTTCCTAGGAGTGCCTGAAGCTGAAGTCACTTGGTTCAGGAATAAAAGCAAACTGGGCTCCCCGCACCATCTGCACGAAGGCTCCTTGCTGCTCACAAACGTGTCCTCCTCGGATCAGGGCCTGTACTCCTGCAGGGCGGCCAATCTTCATGGAGAGCTGACTGAGAGCACCCAGCTGCTGATCCTAGGTAAACACTTCAAAGCTGGCTGCCTCTGCTGCACCTGCCTGATCCACCCTCTGCCTTCTCACAGATCCCCCCCAAGTCCCCACACAGTTGGAAGACATCAGGGCCTTGCTCGCTGCCACTGGACCGAACCTTCCTTCAGTGCTGACGTCTCCTCTGGGAACACAGCTGGTCCTGGATCCTGGGAATTCTGCTCTCCTTGGTGAGTCTAACCCTCGGAAACATTGGGCAGAAACTAAGGCTTACTTCTTTTCCTCTCCTTCTAGGCTGCCCCATCAAAGGTCACCCTGTCCCTAATATCACCTGGTTTCATGGTGGTCAGCCAATTGTCACTGCCACAGGACTGACGCATCACATCTTGGCAGCTGGACAGATCCTTCAAGTTGCAAACCTTAGCGGTGGGTCTCAAGGGGAATTCAGCTGCCTTGCTCAGAATGAGGCAGGGGTGCTCATGCAGAAGGCATCTTTAGTGATCCAAGGTAAGAAACCCTGCAGACTTTGCATACTGGACTCTTTTCTACACTGCTCCTCCTCCCATGACAGATTACTGGTGGTCTGTGGACAGACTGGCAACCTGCTCAGCCTCCTGTGGTAACCGGGGGGTTCAGCAGCCCCGCTTGAGGTGCCTGCTGAACAGCACGGAGGTCAACCCTGCCCACTGCGCAGGGAAGGTTCGCCCTGCGGTGCAGCCCATCGCGTGCAACCGGAGAGACTGCCCTTCTCGGTGAGTGCAGCGGACACTGGCTCAGACCTCCCAGGGCTCTCCTGACACTTCTTCCTCTCCCCAGGTGGATGGTGACCTCCTGGTCTGCCTGTACCCGGAGCTGTGGGGGAGGTGTCCAGACCCGCAGGGTGACCTGTCAAAAGCTGAAAGCCTCTGGGATCTCCACCCCTGTGTCCAATGACATGTGCACCCAGGTCGCCAAGCGGCCTGTGGACACCCAGGCCTGTAACCAGCAGCTGTGTGTGGAGTGGGCCTTCTCCAGCTGGGGCCAGGTGAGGAGCCAGAGAGGTTGTTATTTGAAAGCTGTGCGGTATGTTACCTTTTTCTGCTTTCCAGTGCAATGGGCCTTGCATCGGGCCTCACCTAGCTGTGCAACACAGACAAGTCTTCTGCCAGACACGGGATGGCATCACCTTACCATCAGAGCAGTGCAGTGCTCTTCCGAGGTAAGAGAAAGCCCTGAATCTCCTTTTCCCAGCAAACCTTAACCCTGCCACCATCCTCCTGCAGGCCTGTGAGCACCCAGAACTGCTGGTCAGAGGCCTGCAGTGTACACTGGAGAGTCAGCCTGTGGACCCTGTGCACAGCTACCTGTGGCAACTACGGCTTCCAGTCCCGGCGTGTGGAGTGTGTGCATGCCCGCACCAACAAGGCAGTGCCTGAGCACCTGTGCTCCTGGGGGCCCCGGCCTGCCAACTGGCAGCGCTGCAACATCACCCCATGTGAAAACAGTATGTTCCAACCCCAAAGAACCTTCTGCAAATCTCCTCTCCCGACCCCGTCCTCCTTTCCCAGTGGAGTGCAGAGACACCACCAGGTACTGCGAGAAGGTGAAACAGCTGAAACTCTGCCAACTCAGCCAGTTTAAATCTCGCTGCTGTGGAACTTGTGGCAAAGCGTGAAGATAGGGTGTGGGGAAAAACTCTACCCTGGCCACACGAAGGACTCACGCAACCACCTCGGACAGAACCTAAGCTTTCTTCATTTTATTTATTTATTTCCCCCTCCCCACTCCACACACACCCTTCCAACCTCCTCCACCTCCACCTTCAAGCATAAGGACGTCCGCGTGTTTTCTCTTTCAGTTAGCTGGAGGACAGGATGTTGGGAAAGGAAAGGACAGATGTCTAAAGGAGGTTGCAGAGCAGGCCAGGCAGACAGTGGGGGCTCCCTTGAAGAGCTTCCTCCCTCCCAAACCTGGGTCTCAAAGACCTAGAAAGAGGCAGGCACAGCCCCTGCGGACAGCAGGGAGCCAGAAGGTTTGTAGCCTATTGGTGCAAACATTGGACAAATTCCTGTGTCTTTCCTAGAAGCGCACTATCACAAACACAGGAGTGTTTTGCTCCTTTGTCTCCTCTTCCCCATCTATGTCCCTTTAGTCACAGTTAGGACAAATGGGGAGGGGACACCATGCTGAGGCAGAAACTAGCCCAGAACTCACTCAGTTCTTCTAGTGGGTGAGTGCAGAGAGAGAAGAACTCAGATCACCAGTAGGGAGAGGTAAAAAAGCAAACAAAGCAGGCTCTAAGGCACACAACATTGCAGAAAATGAGGAAGGGAGGGGAGGGAAGGGACAGAAGCAAAAAGGAGCCTGTGGTGTTCCCCAGTGGGGCAGGGTGAGCAGGGGCTTCCAGGCTGCATGAGGCTCATGGACCAGCTCTGATCCCATGCATGTGCGCATGCTCAGAGCCCTGCTGCCCACAACAGAGCACTGCGCTGCGTGGGAGTCCCCACTTCCCAAGCTATCAGAGTCAACGTCCTGCCTGTGCAGCTGCAGCAAAGCCAGTGAGAGGTGGGTCTCGCCATGCAGTAAGGCCACCCTGGCACCTCTTTATCTAAATCCGAAGTCCCCTAGCCCCGCACTAACTAACTGCTGCTGTGGGCCAGGGCCATTTTGAGCATGAATGGCCCAGGTTTTTTGCCTTCTAGGACCTTTGCTGCTCCACCGAAGGGCCAGGGACTATGGTTAACTTATCAACATCAACCCATTAACTAGTCACTGTGCCAGAGAGTATCTGTCAGGCTGTCAGGTTGTAGCAACCTCTTCATTCCAGAGCTGGCCCAGGGACCGGGGTGGGACAATGGGTTTATGCGTGTCCACAGTACACCCTCCCTCTCCCAGCCTCCACCCCAGGGTCTGCAGGTCCTCCGGCATGTAGTATTTATCTAGCAAGGCGGGGTGGTGGAGGCAGCACCCTGGCAAAGCAGCTCACACACTGCAGCCACACTCATCAGCTGTGGTGAGGCGGCTGGAGCAAAGTCAAAGTCATGCAGCAAAATGAAAACTCTGGGACTCTTCGGCAAAATCCTCATTAAGCCGAGCAGCTTTGGCCAAGTAATTTTTGCCTCCTTCCCTCGCGTGGCCTGAGTTTAGGAGCAAGGGTGGCCAGAGTCCCTTACCCACAGATAAGCCTCCCCTCATGAAATGCCACTCACCCCGGGCTACCATTGACATCAGGGCTGCATTTCCAGCCAGCCTGGAAGTAAAATTTGAGAGGAAGACAATATTAATCTGTGTCCCCACCTAGTGAGCTGTGGACAGGTTTAAGTTGGGTCTCCTTCTTCTTCACCACAAAAACAGGCTCTAAGAAATCATGTTACTAAAAAATCAGTGTAAAGTCTGTTTAAAATAAAAAAGAATGTTTTCTATGTCTGTATATCTTTTGTGAATATTTATTAGGATTTCTTATTAAAAAAGTGCAATATTAATAATTGTACATTGTCATCCAGAAACAAAACTATTGGGGGGACTTTATTAACTAACTTCCTGCAGTTGTGTTCCTGTAAACTCAGTAGTGATTATTATATTTTTCCTATTTTTAATAGAACCTGGTGTTTAACTCTGGATCCATTCACTGTACAGGATGTGTTGTAAAAACTAACATGGGATGCTGAGGCAGTAAGAGGGAATTCATTTGTGGCATAATAGTTATGCATGGAATGATAAAGACAGACAAATTCCATACTACTACTAATGTGGTTAATTATTTCTAGTTCGATAGTGATTGAAAATCAGTGGTCACTATTTACATTTCCTAAAGAGCAAGCATCCTCCAGCTCCATGTTGGGTTGGAGCAGTTGGCAGTGGGTCTCAGTGAGCTGGCAGAACCTAGGTTTGGGTGGGAAGCAGAATGCTCGTTGCATGAAATGAATGTACATTTAATGTTTGTTCTGTGAATTGCAACTCAGCAGCACCACAAGACAATGAAGGCTGCTGGCTAATGTGGAAGGAGGCACTTTCTCCTCTAAAACACAAAACTGTATTTGTATTTTTTGTACAGATAATACAGCTTATTTATTTAAATCTTGTCGTCTGAGTCTCTGTTAAACTCAGCC